CACAGTGGCGCCATCTCGGCTCACTGCAACCTCCGCCTCCTGGGTTCAAGCGATTCTCCTGCCTCAGCCTCCTGAGTAGCTGAGATTACAGGCGCGTGCACTAGAGCCCATTTCTATAAGAAACAAATTAGAGGAAGTAAGCACTGAAACTATCATAAGAAGTTTCATTTCAATGAAAGCAAGCCATCATGTATTACTTATTATATATTATATGTTATTATATAGCAAATTATGATATCCTGGTGATTGTGATTTTGAATTTTAATTTTCTATGTGTGATGGTTTACTACAAAATAAATAATATATACTCGTTTAAAACTTTAAAGAGCACCATTTTCTGATGGGCAGGAGGATTAGCTGGGGGCACGCACCCAGTCCTTGGTTAAAGGAGGTCAGGTTTCCCGTGAACGCAACATCAATCCTGCACGTGATACACCAGGTGCGTAAAAATTAACATGCTTAGACAAAGGAAGCCCACCGTCGCTTCCCACAGCTTTCATGAGCATATTTTAATACATGTTTAGGTTAATTCATTATTGAAAAATAGGAGTCTTCTTTTCATTGCAGCAAACAAAAGTCCTTTCACAATATTGGTCATGGGCCGTTCAAATCCCCAAATGCTGAAACTCCTCTGAGGGATGCGCTGAAATGAGAGGACTAAGAATTAAAAAAAAAAAACAACAGCGATGAAGTGGAGATGTGGAAAGGCAAAGGGAAAGCTCTCAGGCGTGTGTCCGTCCCCGGGCGGTCCCTTTCTCCGCACCGCTTTGGTCCGGCGGGTACCGCAGCGAGTCCGAGTGTGAGCAAGCCCGTCCCGGACAGCCGCGCGCGTGTGCGGGGAGGCGCCCAGGTGGGCTGTCCCAGGCCAGGTTCCCAGGGAAGCTCTCGGGGAAGCGTCCGGAGTGAGGAGGGACCCACCGGGACCCCACCAGGGACCCCAGCCGAGCGCGCGCCGCCGAGGGTGGGGGTGGGGCCGGCGCCCCGGCCACCCGGTTACCTGGCGACAGGATGCCCTGCGCGGGGCGGCGGAGCGGGTGCGTGCGGCGGCGGTTGCGAGAGAGATGAGCCGCGGCGATGAGCCCGGGTAAGAGTTGGACGGGGCGGGGCTCCTAGGGGCGACAGAACAGCCCCGGACGGTTCTGTTACAGAAAAGCAGCACCGGGAAGAGGATGAAGTTGACTCCGTTCTCCTTTCAGCGTCCAAGATCCTAAATTCTTCGGAGGGGGTGAAGGAAAGTGGCTGCAGTGACACAGGTAAAATCGCCAGACCGTAAAAGGCTCCTTTAAAGTCACATGGTTTTTCAATTTTGCTTCTTAGAATATGGCTGCATAGCAGAATCAGAAAATCAAATCCAACCACAATCAGCATTGAAAGTGAGTCTATATTCCATTTTATCATCTCCAAAATACTCAATTTCATACTTTACTTTTGTCATAGGTCCTTCAGCAGCAGTTGGAATCATTTCAGGCTTTGCGAATGCAGACTTTGCAGAATGTCAGCATGGTATGTTTCTTTTGATCTATATATGAAATATCAAATCAAATTTTTCTCAATTTATCTTTTAAAGGTACAGTCGGAAATCAGTGAAATATTGAACAAAAGTATTATTGAAGTAGAAAACCCACAATTTAGCTCAGAAAAAAATCTGGTGTTTGGCACGCGCATTGAAAAGGATTTGGTATGTTATTCTACAGAAATCATTTCTATATGATACATTTATAGTGTACTTCTTATTGTTACAGCCTACAGAGAATCAAGAAGAAAACCTTTCTATGGAGAAAAGTCATCATTTTGAGGATTCCAAGACACTTCATTCAGTGGAAGAAAAATTAAGTGGTGATAGTGTGAACAGTCTCCCTCAAAGTGTAAATGTTCCATCCCAGATACATTCCGAGGACACATTAACTCTGAGAACTTCAACAGACAATTTATCTTCAAACATAATTATACACCCTTCAGAAAATTCTGACATCTTGAAGAATTATAATAACTTTTATCGTTTTCTACCTACTGCACCTCCAAATGTGATGTCTCAAGCTGATACAGTAATTCTGGATAAATCCAAAATTACTGTGCCTTTTCTCAAGCATGGATTTTGTGAAAATTTAGATGACATTTGCCATTCTATCAAACAAATGAAAGAAGAGCTTCAAAAGTCACATGATGGGGAAGTGGCACTTACAAATGAACTTCAGACTTTACAAACTGATCCAGATGTTCACAGGAATGGTAAATATGACATGTCCCCTATTCACCAGGATAAAATGAACTTTATTAAGGAAGAAAACTTGGACGGTAACTTAAATGAAGATATAAAATCAAAGAGAATTTCAGAATTAGAGGCATTAGTGAAGAAATTACTCCCCTTCAGGGAAACTGTGTCAAAATTCCATGTGCATTTTTGTAGAAAATGTAAAAAGTTATCTAAGAGTGAAATGCACAGGGGAAAGAAAAATGAGAAAAACAATAAAGAAATTCCCATCACTGGCAAAAATATTACAGATTTAAAATTCCATTCCAGAGTTCCAAGATACACACTGTCCTTCCTCGACCAAACAAAACATGAAATGAAAGACAAAGAAAGACAACCATTTCTAGTAAAACAAGGATCAATAATATCTGAAAATGAGAAAACTTCCAAAGTTAATTCCGTTACTGAGCAGTGTGTTGCAAAAATTCAGTACTTACAGAATTACCTAAAAGAATCTGTGCAGATACAGAAAAAAGTAATGGAACTGGAGAGTGAAAATCTAAACCTTAAGTCCAAAATGAAACCTCTTATCTTTACCACACAATCTCTCATACAGAAAGTTGAAACATATGAAAAGCAACTTAAGAATCTGGTTGAAGAAAAGAGTACTATTCAGTCTAAGTTAAGTAAAACAGAAGAATACAGCAAAGAGTGTCTTAAAGAATTTAAAAAAATAATTAGTAAATATAATGTTCTGCAAGGCCAAAATAAAACTCTAGAGGAAAAAAATATACAACTTTCTTTAGAGAAGCAACAAATGATGGAAGCATTAGATCAACTAAAAAGTAAGGAACACAAAACTCAAAGTGATATGGCCATTGTAAATAATGAAAATAATCGAATGAGTATAGAAATGGAAGCAATGAAAACCAATATTCTGTTGATACAAGATGAAAAAGAAATGTTAGAGAAAAAAACACACCAGCTTCTAAAAGAAAAAAGCTCACTTGGAAATGAACTAAAAGAAAGCCAGCTAGAGATAATCCAGCTAAAAGAGAAAGAAAGATTGGCAAAAACGGAACAAGAGACACTTCTTCAAATAATAGAAACAGTTAAAGATGAAAAACTCAACCTTGAAACAACATTACAAGAATCTACTGCTGCCAGACAAATTATGGAAAGAGAAATTGAGAATATTCAAACCTACCAATCTACTGCCGAAGAGAATTTTCTGCAAGAAATAAAAAATGCAAAATCAGAAGCAAGTATTTATAAGAATAGCTTGTCAGAAATTGGCAAGGAATGTGAAATGTTATCAAAAATGGTAATGGAAACCAAAACAGATAATCAGATTCTAAAAGAAGAACTAAAGAAACATAGTCAAGAAAATATAAAATTTGAAAACAGCATCAGTAGACTTACTGAAGACAAAATACTTTTAGAAAATTACGTAAGAAGCATAGAAAATGAAAGGGATACCTTGGAATTTGAGATGCGGCATCTTCAACGAGAATATTTAAGTTTAAGTGATAAAATTTGTAATCAGCATAATGACCCTTCAAAAACAACTTACATTTCAAGAAGAGAGAAATTCCATTTTGACAACTATACTCACGAAGATACTTCTAGTCCTCAGAGTAGGCCTTTGGCTTCGGATTTGAAAGGTACGCAAGTCCTGGTAGATTAGTAGAGATGTACGGATAGTAAGATGCCTGCCCTTTCCTGTAGGTGGAAACAATACACATGCCTGCCCTGGCTCCAGAGGAAACACAATCTCTAGCTTCCAAGGTTGCAAGCACACCTGTTCTGTGCTCCAGAGACACTCTGTCTTCCAAGACTGCTATTCAAATATTCCTTGTTGAATTCTGTCCAAAGCTTTTTCTACATTTATTGGAGGTGATCCTGGTTTTTCTCCTTTAATCTGTTAATATGGTAAATTATGTTAATTTTGAAACACTAACCTTGAATTCCTGGGATAAACTCCACTGGGTGATGTTGTATTATTCTTTTAATATACATTCCTGGATTCAATTTGGTAATATTTTGTTAAGGATTTCTGCTTCTGTATTCAGAAGGATGTTGGTCTGTATTATTTTCTTGTAATGTCTTTGTCTGGCTTTGGCATCAGGAAAATCCTGTTGGGAAGTGTTTCCCCTCCTCTATTTTCTGAATTTGTGTAGGATTGGTATTATTAATATTATTCCTTCCTTAAATATTTAAATATGTAATACTCATACATATTTGTAAAATATATAATATGTAAATATTCACCAGAGGGCCTGGATTTTTCTAAATGGGAAGGTTTTACATTGCTAAATGATTTCTATTAATATAGAACTACTCAGATTTTCTATTTCTTGAGTTAGAGTTGACAATTTTGTATGTTCTGAGGAATTTGTACATTTCATGTAAGTTCTCAAATGTATTGTCACAAAGTTGTTCATAATATTCCTTATTAGCATTTTAACGTTCAAAGGACTTGTAGCGATGTCCCCTCTTTAATTTCTGACATTGGTAATTTGGGGATTCTTTTTTCTTTATTATTCTTGCTAGAGTTTTACCAATTTTATTTTTCTTTTCAAAAAATCAGCTTATTATTTCATTGATTTTTCTTGCTGCTTTGTTTTTTTCTTCCATTGATTTCTGTTCCTATTTAGTAATTTCATTCCTTTGGGTCGTCTGGTGCTACTTGGCTCCTTCCCTAGTTTCGTACCTGCATTAATAGCATCACAGAGTCTGGTATGTTTTCATTTTCATTCAGTTCAAAATAC